CTGAAGAAATCCCCATAGTTTCACTGCCAGGCCAGCCAGGTGGACATCTCAGGGCTGAGGAGGTGAGAAGGCAAGACAGAAAGTGAAACAGCACTTTATAGGATAGGGATGGGAAGGTCATCTGCATCATGGGACTCCTTGGGGAGGGGTTCGGTCATTGCTCCAGATGAAGGTTTAGTCTTTTCATCGTAAATTTGCTTTCACTGTTGGGAAAGAGATCTTCACCTCCATTTTCTTAACTTCAAAATGGAAATGACAGATGCTTTTGAGTGGTCTGAATACTTGAAATTTGAGGGAAAACGTTACCAGAAACACATACAACTAGAGTTAAAGATAAATACATATATCAAACGCATGGCTCAAAAATGACAACGCGTCTTCTTTATCTGCCTTCACGTAGAACTTAAAACAGACCCTGGTCCCCACCTCGGGGTTTCCTCGCGCCCACGGGCTGCGCTGCGCAGCTGGGCCAGCAGGTGGCGAGGCTCCCGCACTTTTTTTCCCGGGCCTGGCCGCACCGCCACCGCCCACCCCGCGCTCCGCCCCGCCCCGCCCCGCCGCACTCGCGGATCGTCACACGGTCAGGCCACCGCGCGTCACCGCCCCGGGCTCTGCTAGAAAGTGCCGGGGTCCAGATTCCTTTCAGGTGACTGGGTTGGGAGGAGAAGTCGCTCAGCGTAATTGTCGGAGCCGAAATAAACAGAGACTCCGCGGCCGGGCGGGACCTTACCCGGAAGTCCCCCAGAACAGCACTACCCTTCGCTGAAACCTCGCCCGCCCCCTCCAACCCAGAGACGAAAAGGGAAAGCATCACGGCCAGAAACCGTTGGCACAACTCCACAGATACTCTCCCGGGCCGAGCCAGACTCCATAAGTCCCGCGCCTGGCCCCCGGGGATTGCAGGGGCTGAGGAGAAGGGCAACACGGGGACCTTGAAGCGGGGTCGCGGCGGCGCCCCAGCCCGGGCCAGGGAGTCCCGGCAGCGGCACCTCCCAGAAAGGGCGGAGCCGACGACGCCTTCTTCCTTCCTGACCGGCGCGCGCAGCCTGCTGCCGCGGTCAGCGCCTGCTCCTGCTCCTCCGCTCCTCCTGCGCGGGGTGCTGAAACAGCCCGGGGAAGTAGAGCCGCCTCCGGGGAGCCCAACCAGCCGAACGCCGCCGGCGTCAGCAGCCTTGCGCGGCCACAGCATGACCGCTCGCGGCCTGGCCCTTGGCCTCCTCCTGCTGCTACTGTGTCCAGCGCAGGTGAGCGGTCGCCGGCCACCGGGACGCCCTGTGTAACACTGAAGTTTGTGTTGACTTTCTGTAGGTGTTTTCACAGTCCTGTGTTTGGTATGGAGAGTGTGGAATTGCATATGGGGACAAGAGGTACAATTGCGAATATTCTGGCCCACCAAAACCATTGCCAAAGGATGGATATGACTTAGTGCAGGTAAGTTCATTATCTTAGGCACTGGGAACACATACTCCCGTGTCTGTGCTCTTTCACCTGAAAGGAACTCTGTCCAGGATTCTTCTTTGGCAATGTCAGTCTCTGTTGTGATGTTCGGCAGCTTCAGACACTAAAAGACAACCTGCAGCTGCCTCTACAGTTTCTGTCCAGGTAGGTTCTGCTGGGGAAACAGAACAACTGGGATCATGCAGAATATAATTTACTTTTCCTTTAGATGTCCATCCTGTTTTTATAACCTACTGAACCTGTTTTGTGAGCTGACATGTAGCCCTCGACAGAGTCAGTTTTTGAATGTTACAGCTACTGAAGATTATGTTGATCCTGTTACAAACCAGACGAAAACAAATGTGAAAGAGTTACAATACTACGTCGGACAGAGTTTTGCCAATGGTAAGTAAACTTTTAATTATTCCTCTTTTACAGTCTCCTTTTTCCTTTGGGTTTCCTCTTCTAGCAATGTACAATGCCTGCCGGGATGTGGAGGCCCCCTCAAGTAATGACAAGGCCCTGGGACTCCTGTGTGGGAAGGACGCTGACGCCTGTAATGCCACCAACTGGATTGAATACATGTTCAATAAGGACAATGGACAGGCACCTTTTACCATCACTCCTGTGTTTTCAGGTAGGTATAAAGATTCCAAGTTTGGTGTGTTTAGATTTGTACTCAACACAATTCCTTTCTGTAGATTTTCCAGTCCATGGGATGGAGCCCATGAACAATGCCACCAAAGGCTGTGACGAGTCTGTGGATGAGGTCACAGCACCATGTAGCTGCCAAGACTGCTCTATTGTCTGTGGCCCCAAGCCCCAGCCCCCACCTCCTCCTGCTCCCTGGACGATCCTTGGCTTGGACGCCATGTATGTCATCATGTGGATCACCTACATGGCGTTTTTGCTTGTGTTTTTTGGAGCATTTTTTGCAGTGTGGTGCTACAGGTAAGCAGTTTTGTTTGTCATCCAGGGCAAAAACTAATGCTATTTCTTCACTTCTGTTTTTCAGAAAACGGTATTTTGTCTCCGAGTACACTCCCATCGATAGCAATATAGCTTTTTCTGTTAATGCAAGTGACAAAGGTAGGCATATTTGTCCATGAATAAAAGGGTTCGCAACTAATGCTTTCCCTGTTCCGACTTTCAGGAACGGCTTGGCTCTTAACCTCCACCTTCCCTTCCTCTCCCGTTCTTCCAGGAGAGGCGTCCTGCTGTGACCCTGTCAGCGCAGCATTTGAGGGCTGCTTGAGGCGGCTGTTCACACGCTGGGGGTCTTTCTGCGTCCGAAACCCTGGCTGTGTCATTTTCTTCTCGCTGGTCTTCATTACTGCGTGTTCGTCAGGCCTGGTGTTTGTCCGGGTCACAACCAATCCAGTTGACCTCTGGTCAGCCCCCAGCAGCCAGGCTCGCCTGGAAAAAGAGTACTTTGACCAGCACTTTGGGCCTTTCTTCCGGACGGAGCAGCTCATCATCCGGGCCCCTCTCACTGACAAACACATTTACCAGCCATACCCTTCGGGAGCTGATGTACCCTTTGGACCTCCGCTTGACATACAGATACTGCACCAGGTAACCTGCTGTTTGAAGAAATAAGTCACTCTTGGGTTTGCTTATTTTTAAAATCTTCTTTCAGGTTCTTGACTTACAAATAGCCATCGAAAACATTACTGCCTCTTATGACAATGAGACTGTGACACTTCAAGACATCTGCTTGGCCCCTCTTTCACCGTATAACACGAACTGCACCATTTTGAGTGTGTTAAATTACTTCCAGAACAGCCATTCCGTGCTGGACCACAAGAAAGGGGACGACTTCTTTGTGTATGCCGATTACCACACGCACTTTCTGTACTGCGTACGGTAAGTGGCAAGAGACAATCATTGGTAGACACAACTGGGAGGTGTTTTCTAAACTTTTTGGCAGGGCTCCTGCCTCTCTGAATGATACAAGTTTGCTCCATGACCCTTGTCTGGGTACGTTTGGTGGACCAGTGTTCCCGTGGCTTGTGTTGGGAGGCTATGATGGTAAGTAAGAGAAGCTTTGACTTTTCCTTTTACTGCTTTTTGATGTCACATTTTTCCTTTCTAGATCAAAACTACAATAACGCCACTGCCCTTGTGATTACCTTCCCTGTCAATAATTACTATAATGATACAGAGAAGCTCCAGAGGGCCCAGGCCTGGGAAAAAGAGTGAGTCACTCATGGGTGTGAGCAGACTGTCCACTAAAAATATAACATTTTGCTTACCTTTTAGGTTTATTAATTTTGTGAAAAACTACAAGAATCCCAATCTGACCATTTCCTTCACTGCTGAACGAAGTATTGAAGATGAACTAAATCGTGAAAGTGACAGTGATGTCTTCACCGTTGTAATTAGCTATGCCATCATGTTTCTATATATTTCCCTAGCCTTGGGGCACATGAAAAGCTGTCGCAGGCTTCTGGTAAGCCGGGGGGGGGTGGTGTATGTTCTAGATAATTGGTGATTGTGTCTGTCGCCTCTCTCAGGTGGATTCGAAGGTCTCACTAGGCATCGCGGGCATCTTGATCGTGCTGAGCTCGGTGGCTTGCTCCTTGGGTGTCTTCAGCTACATTGGGTTGCCCTTGACCCTCATTGTGATTGAAGTCATCCCGTTCCTGGTGCTGGCTGTTGGAGTGGACAACATCTTCATTCTGGTGCAGGCCTACCAGGTATACTTCCATATTCTCACAGGGCTCAGCATATGTCGCATAATTTTTTTTTTTTTTTTTTAAGAGAGATGAACGTCTTCAAGGGGAAACCCTGGATCAGCAGCTGGGCAGGGTCCTAGGAGAAGTGGCTCCCAGTATGTTCCTGTCATCCTTTTCTGAGACTGTAGCATTTTTCTTAGGTAATTATGCTTTCAATCCTACCAGTCCTGTAGAAGTGACGCAGAGCCCTTCTCTCCCCGACAGGAGCATTGTCCGTGATGCCAGCCGTGCACACCTTCTCTCTCTTTGCGGGATTGGCAGTCTTCATTGACTTTCTTCTGCAGATTACCTGTTTCGTGAGTCTCTTGGGGTTAGACATTAAACGTCAAGAGGTAAGTTGGTGCCAGGATTATAGTCTATTTAAGGTATAACCTTTGTTTCCCTCTGTCCCCTCAGAAAAATCGGCTAGACATCTTTTGCTGTGTCAGAGGTGCTGAAGATGGAACAAGCGTCCAGGCCTCAGAGAGCTGTTTGTTTCGCTTCTTCAAAAACTCCTATTCTCCACTTCTGCTAAAGGACTGGATGAGACCAATTGTGGTATGCGCTTATCTGTGGTTTTTCTCTTTCCTGTCTCTGTCTTATGATTCATTTGTTGTTCCAGATAGCAATATTTGTGGGTGTTCTGTCATTCAGCATCGCAGTCCTGAACAAAGTAGATATTGGATTGGATCAGTCTCTTTCGATGCCAGATGTAAGATGACTTCCTTTTTTTTTTTTTTTTAACACTCTCTCCTATTCTTTTATCTTTCTTTCAGGACTCCTACATGGTGGATTATTTCAAATCCATCAGTCAGTACCTGCATGCGGGTCCGCCTGTGTACTTTGTCCTGGAGGAAGGGCACGACTACACTTCTTCCAAGGGGCAGAACATGGTGTGCGGCGGCATGGGCTGCAACAATGATTCCCTGGTGCAGCAGATATTTAACGCGGCGCAGCTGGACAACTAGTCAGTACCACCTTGTCTTGTACTTCAGAAGCAGCAGGTCAGTAACCCTGTCTGTCCTCTCTAGTACCCGAATAGGCTTCGCCCCCTCGTCCTGGATCGACGATTATTTCGACTGGGTGAAGCCACAGTCGTCTTGCTGTCGAGTGGACAATATCACTGACCAGTTCTGCAATGCTTCAGGTACCTTCTCCTTTACCAAATCTTTCCTGTTTTTCTAACAGTCCTCCCTGCATGTCTCCGCCAGTGGTTGACCCTGCCTGCGTTCGCTGCAGGCCTCTGACTCCGGAAGGCAAACAGAGGCCTCAGGGGGGAGACTTCATGAGATTCCTGCCCATGTTCCTTTCGGATAACCCTAACCCCAAGTGTGGCAAAGGGTAAGTGCTGCTGCCATTGCAGATAAGCATCCGACTCTCTTGACACCCAGGATTCTTTCCTCAGGGGACATGCTGCCTATAGTTCTGCAGTTAACATCCTCCTTGGCCATGGCACCAGGGTCGGAGCCACGTACTTCATGACCTACCACACCGTGCTGCAGACCTCTGCTGACTTTATTGACGCTCTGAAGAAAGCCCGACTTATAGCCAGTAATGTCACCGAAACCATGGGCATTAACGGCAGTGCCTACCGAGTATTTCCTTACAGGTAAAGCCTGCCCTTTTTCAATGGGGTTTACCAGCTTTAATGAGGCCTCCCCTCTCCCCTCCAGTGTGTTTTATGTCTTCTACGAACAGTACCTGACCATCATTGACGACACTATCTTCAACCTCGGTGTGTCCCTGGGCGCGATATTTCTGGTGACCATGGTCCTCCTGGGCTGTGAGCTCTGGTCTGCAGTCATCATGTGTGCCACCATCGCCATGGTCTTGGTCAACATGTTTGGAGTTATGTGGCTCTGGGGCATCAGTCTGAACGCTGTATCCTTGGTCAACCTGGTGATGGTGAGTCCTCATACAGTCTCAGTTTGTCCCTAAGAGCCATCCTAAAGGAAGTGCTTTATTTCAGAGCTGTGGCATCTCCGTGGAGTTCTGCAGCCACATAACCAGAGCGTTCACGGTGAGCATGAAAGGCAGCCGCGTGGAGCGCGCGGAAGAGGCACTTGCCCACATGGGCAGCTCCGTGAGTACCCTGAGCAGGGCCACGCCGGCAGAAGTGGTTTCTAACACAGTATCTCTTCTTTTAGGTGTTCAGTGGAATCACACTTACAAAATTTGGAGGGATTGTGGTGTTGGCTTTTGCCAAATCTCAAATTTTCCAGATATTCTACTTCAGGATGTATTTGGCCATGGTCTTACTGGGAGCCACTCACGGATTAATATTTCTCCCTGTCTTACTCAGTTACATAGGTAAGAGTTCTCATCTTAAAAGGGTGGCACAATTTAAATTCCTTCTGTTTTAACTTGGGCCCAGATGATTTGAAGGTACCTGTACTGCAATCTGAAACTGGTTAAGAGAACGAATGTATTCCATCAGCACGGCTATCACAAATTTATGAGGCATCTCCTAGGGAGAAAAAAATGTGGTCTTACAAATACCAACGAGGTGCAAAAGAGGCTGCATATAACTCTCTATCCAACCCCCACCTTGTTTCCATCTTAAAATGGCCCAGTGTTCATCTTTCACTGGTTTTGCACACATCGCTCCAGAACCACCCGTCAACAATTATGCTTTAGGCCTCAGCATTAGAAGCCAAACTACCAGCTCTAGGGCCTCACCCAAGGAAACTCCAGTGATTCTAATCACTTCAAGTGACTCTAATCACATGAAGTCTCCTCGTTTTCAGCAACTTCCTTGTTTTGAGCATTCTCAGTCCAGAAGAGGCGGAAAGCTGCAGCCCACCTTCTTTTCCACAAAGGCTGACAGGACATGGGTGTACACATCTGACTGGTCCAGCACCGCCTGGGTCCGCACCGGCCTCTTGAGGAGCGGGCTGCTTCGGCTCTGCCCTGCTTCCACCGCCTGAAAGAAAAAAACCACAAACTATGATCTTCGGCATCTTAGAGGAAGGGTGCTGTTTACAGTTCATCCACAAGGACTGAATTCTTCGATGTGGACCCAGGATATGAGCGGAAAACACTTTCTCTACTTAGATACAACTTTTTCCTGTGCGCATGCCTGTAATCCCAGCTACTCAGGAGGCTGAGGCAGGAGAATCCCTTGAACCCAGGAGGCAGAGGTTGCGGTGAGCCAAGATCTCACCATTGCACTCCAGCCTGGGCAATAAGAACAAAACTCCGTCTCAAAAAAAAAAAAGCAGTTCAGATCCGTGCAGATTATGCAATAGCTGTGGGGTGTAGCCTGAGAACTTGCATTTCCAAGAAACTCCAGATGCTGCTCATGTGGCTGGTCAGTGGCCCACACTGCTGAGTCATGACGGTTTATGGAGCCCAGCAGACCGTGTGGGACGGCACAGAAACTGCCATTTGGGATCAGACCTACTGATTCCCACAGCCCAGAACACCCACAGCAATAGAGTCCAAAAGGACTCAGCCATCCCTCACGTCTGGCAGCGTAGGAATGGACACTGTCCCAGCAACTGGCCCTCTTCAGTGCCTGTCTCAGACCTCTTACCCTTCCATGAACAGCTAAAGGGGAGTGGAGTTCTGGGGCTTTTGTTGGTTTAAAACCATTTTCAGCCTAGGACTAATCAGATCCTGGAATTGAAATAATTCATTCTCCTTGTCCTAAACTTTTCTTCTGGCTTCAGAAGATATGATGTACAAGTAATACAGCGGGAATTGGTGGCGATAAGCCATGGTTATTACCTTGACTACAAACACGCCTGCTAAGTGCTAACACTGAATCGTCACTATCTCAACAGGATTCTTTCCCAAAAGGGAAGAAAGGTGTGGCAAATATAAATATTTCTAATTTAATTTTCTAAGTCCTCACTCTGGCATAACAGAAAAATATACAAAATATTGCAAAGCAGAGACTGATTTTTCTCATCTATAACAGTAGAC